CCTGTCTCCAACAGCAAAGCGTCTGAGCCGGGGTTCTGAAGTGCGCCGCCCAACAAGACTGCCTGGGAGCCCTCCACGTCCTGGTGCTCGGACCCATGGGCGAGAGGCTCAGGCAGAATCTCCGGGCGGAAGTGGGCAGTGATGACTTCATGGTCCCTGCCCCGGCCCTGTGACCCCAGTGCACTGCCCGGACCCCCGGTGACCCCGAGGTACTGCCCAGGCTGAGCATCCCCCACCTGGACCCTGCCTTACTCCCTCCCACCAGCACTGTTAGAAATGCAGTCTGGGGCCCCCACAGGACTCGCTGGGCTGAATCTGCATTCAACAGATGCTCAGGGCTCCTGTGCACTTCATTTTGAGGACCACTAGATTTAGGGGTTTGTGTTTATGAATTCCTCCATGGACACAAAAAAATCCTAAAGGGCCCTCGGTGCCACTGCCCTCTGGGGATCTAAGAGGCTATTGCTGCTCTGGGTGAATCTGGGAGGCAGAGGAGTCCCCGGGGACCCCTGTGTTCCCTGCCAACCCAGCTCCAGCTGCCAGGCTCACCCTTCCACTGGGTGACCCAGAATCGGGGCGGCCGCAGCGGGGGGCCCAGGGAGCCGGTCGCCCCTCACTCGCCTGCCTCACGCCCTCCCAGGCCAGGGATGCGGCCCCAGCTGGCTCAGCCCAAGGTCGTGGACACAGTGGGTCCAGGCCGGCTCTGCTCTGACCTCAATCTCCCTCCTGAAGGAGAGGAGGGAAGGGGAAGGGCCTGTGAGTGCTGCTCACCCCGGAACGTGCCCTCACCGCAATCAGAGCAGACAAAGCTGCAGCCAAGGGCGTCCCAAGAGCAGCAGGGTGAGGAAAGCGGGCCTGGCCCGCCCCAGGGGCAACAGCCGGGCTGCACCCAGCCCCTGGTGTTTGGTGAGGCGATGGCCGGCGCTGATAAACGGCCCTGGCCTCTCCCTGGGATCCTTCGCCTGCGATGCCTTTGACCTCTGGCAGAGGAAACTATAAAGCCCAGAGGTGGGCATCTGGCCTCAGTCTGGGCGTAGAGGGTGCAGGGAGCAGACGGGAGGATCTCAGGCCAGGGACGATGGCGGCTCTGCAGGAGAAGAAGACGTGTGGCCAGCGCATGGAGGAGTTCCAGCGTTACTGCTGGAACCCGGACACGGGGCAGATGCTGGGCCGCACCCTGTCCCGGTGGGGTACGTGCGGGGGGCGGGCCGGCTGGGTGCATGTGGTAAATTTTGTGCCTGCCTTGTGTCGCAGTGTGGATCAGCCTGTACTACGTGGCCTTCTACGTGGTGATGACTGGGCTCTTCGCCCTGTGCCTCTATGTGCTGATGCAGACAGTGGACCCGTACACACCGGACTACCAAGACCAGCTACGGTCACCAGGTAAGCGCCCGGGATGTTGCCCCCATGCCGTGGAGACGCTAAGCACAAAGGTCTCTCTCTCCAGGGGTAACCTTAAGGCCGGATGTTTACGGGGAGAAAGGCCTGGAAATTGTCTACAACGTCTCTGATAACAGAACCTGGGCAGACCTCACACAGACTCTCCACGCCTTCCTAGCAGGTGAGGTGTGAAACGGCAGGTGAGGTGTGAAGAGGACAGGGCTGGCAGGTGCGTCCGTCTGCAGGCTACTCTCCAGCAGCCCAGGAGGACAGCATCAACTGCACCTCCGAGCAGTACTTCTTCCAGGAGAGTTTCCGCGCTCCCAACCACACCAAGTTCTCCTGCAAGTTCACGGCAGATATGCTGCAGAACTGCTCAGGCCTGGCGGATCCCAACTTCGGCTTTGAAGAAGGAAAGCCATGTTTTATTATTAAAATGAACAGGGTGAGTACTGAGGGTCTCCTTCACACGCCACTGGAGCGGCCACGCTCAAGCTTTTCCCTTCTAGATCGTCAAGTTCCTCCCCAGCAACGGCTCGGCCCCCAGAGTGGACTGCGCCTTCCTGGTGAGTACGGCCGCGCGGCGGGCAGGGCTGCCGCCTGACTCAGGCAGTGGCCTCTCCTCCCCAGGACCAGCCCCGCGAGCTCGGCCAGCCGCTGCAGGTCAAGTACTACCCTCCCAACGGCACCTTCAGTCTGCACTACTTCCCTTATTACGGGAAGAAAGCCCAGGTAGGTTCCTTCCTTCCACGCTTCCCTCACCAAAACACCTGTCCTTTCCTCACTCCCACTTCAGCCCCACTACAGCAACCCCCTGGTGGCAGCGAAGCTCCTCAACATCCCCAGGAACGCTGAGGTCGCCATCGTGTGCAAGGTCATGGCGGAGCACGTGACCTTCAACAATCCCCACGACCCGTATGAAGGGAAAGTGGAGTTCAAACTCAAGATTGAGAAGTGAAACGGTTTGCGCAGGGGTCCTGGGCACGCCTGCGGGGTCGCTCAAGGACACCCTCCTGGTTGGGCTTACCTTGCCCGTCAGTTCCCTGCCAAATCATCCCCAAAGTGGTTTGGAGCAACGGTGTTGTCAGTGTGCGAACTCCAGAGAAGCGCCCACATCTGAAGGACCTGCTCGCGAGTATCAGTTCTTCCTTGTT